ACCCGCACTTGAGCCCATCCCACGGCGTCCCGGAGCTTTAGGAAGTCCCCATCCCGGACTTTCAACCCTGCCAGGGACTGAGGGAAATCCCAGAGCCTGGGCTCCGGGACGAAGGTCCCAGGACAGGGTCGGGGATGTAGTTGCAGAAACAGGGTAGGGGACAAAGGCCGGGGCTGCACTGATCAGGCGCGCAACGAGCCCGGCCCTGCCTCCTGCTCCGCCCAAGGGTATGGAGGGCCGGACTCGGCTGGCCTTATACCCGGAGCTGATTGGCTGGTGAGTCCAGTCCCTGCCTCTGATGGTTTGCGCTCATAACTAAGGGTTTCTACTGATTGGTTTACATGGACGTCTGCCCATTGGTCAAATCCGAGTTGGTGTAATCAGATAGTTGACACGGATTGGTTGGTGCGGGAATCCAGTAGCTTGCTATCGATTGGTTGAGGGTGAAATAAATGGGACTCTTATCATTGGCTGGCGGGCTCCGCAACGGTCCAATCATGGAATCAGTCGAGGGCCGCCCGGGAGGGTGGGAGTTAATTCTTTAGCGACTGAGGCCGGCTTGGGCTCTTTGGCTCCACCTGTGTCTGCGCGAGGCTGTTCCCTATTGGAGTCCGCATTGTTCCCCTGGACCTGAGTTTCTCCCCTGGTCCTAAAGGCCGAGGCCTCTGAGTTCCTCAAGTGCGGTGACCGCAGGTCTCACCTTCTCCTCTCCTTGCAGCAGGCTGAGCCACTCGCGCACCCGCCCCAGGCTTCCACCTTGCAACCTCTATCCCTGGACAGCGAGGCCTCAGTTTCCCCATTCGCACCAATGAGCTCCCGGTCAACACCCCGTCACGCCTCAGTTTCCCGAATGTTCCCAGAGGGCTGAGTTCCCGATCTCTCTCCCGCGTGGGCATCCCCGAGGCCTCAGTTTCTCCGCCCACCCCAGCGCGCCGAGCCCTTCCCCCGACCCCGGCGACGGCCAATGGTTGGGGCGCCCCTCCCCTCCCCGGGGCGGGGCCGCGTGACGTGCCGGGAAGCCGGAGTCTAGAGCTCCGGGCGCGGGGAGGCGCGGCCATGGCAGGTACGGCGGGCCCAGCGGGGCGGAGGCGCGGGGCGGCCTCCCTGCAGCCTCTCGCTGTCCGCAGCTCCGGAGCCGCTGTCCCCGGCGGGCGGTGCGGGCGAGGAGGCGCCGGAGGAGGACGAGGACGAAGCGGAGGCCGAGGACCCTGAGCGGCCGAATGCGGGAGCGGGCGGTGGACGCAGTGGCGGCGGCGGCAGTAGCGTCAGCGGAGGAGGCGGCGGCGGCGGGGCCGGGGCGGGGGGCTGCGGCGGGCCCGGGGGCGCGCTCACCAGGCGCGCGGTCACACTGCGGGTGCTCCTCAAAGACGCGCTGCTGGAGCCTGGCGCCGGGGTGCTGTCCATCTACTACCTGGTGAGCACCCCGCCTCCCTCGTCCCATCGCGGTCCTGGGCCCAGCCAGCTGACTGTCACTGCAGGGGAAGAAGTTCCTGGGCGACCTGCAGCCAGACGGAAGGATCATGTGGCAGGAGACCGGGCAGACCTTCAACTCACCCAGCGCCTGGGCCACCCACTGCAAGAAGCTGGTGAACCCTGCCAAGAAGTCGGGCTGTGGCTGGGCCTCTGTCAAGTACAAAGGCCAGAAACTGGACAAGTACAAGGCCACCTGGCTCCGGCTGCACCAGCTGCACACGCCTGCCACGGCTGCTGATGAGGTACGTGCTGCAGCCTCCTCCAGGAAGCCGCCCCACCGCTGTCCCTGACCCCTAACCCCTGCAGAGCCCAGCCAGTGAAGGGGAGGAGGAGGAGTTGCTGATGGAAGAGGAGGAGGAGGACGTTCTGGCAGGGGTCTCAGCAGAGGACAAGAGTCGGAGACCACTGGGGAAGAGCCCTTCAGAGCCTGCCCACCCGGGTGAGAGGCGTGGGGAGGGGAGGCAGGACAGGGGAGGGACTGACCCTGCCTTTTTCTCTCCCAGAGGCCACAACCCCAGGGAAGCGGGTGGACAGCAAGATCCGGGTTCCGGTCCGCTACTGCATGCTGGGCAGCCGCGACTTGGCCAGGTCAGACTCACCCCAAGTTCTGCCCCTGCCCCCTGAGACTGTGCGACCCTCCTGGCCCCTACAGGAACCCCCACACCCTGGTGGAAGTAACATCCTTTGCAGCCATCAACAAGTTCCAGCCGTTCAACGTGGCTGTTTCTAGCAACGTGCTGTTCCTGCTGGTGTGTGGCCCACCCTGTCTAGGGGCAAGGGGAGCCAGTCTTTTGCTGTTCCTCCCTTCCCCAGGACTTCCACAGTCACCTGACACGGAGTGAGGTCGTGGGTTACCTGGGGGGCCGCTGGGACGTCAACAGCCAGAGTGGGTATCCAGGGCCAGGTGGGCGGGGGCGTGGTCACGGGGTCACAGCTGCCCCTCCCCACAGTGCTGACGGTGCTCAGAGCCTTCCCTTGTCGGAGCCGGCTCGGGGACGCAGAGACTGCAGCTGCCATCGAAGAGGAGGTGAGGGGCTACCTGGGAGGTGGCATTCTGGGCTGTGCCCGCTGAGCTGCGCCTCTGTCCCCAGATCTACCAGAGCCTGTTCCTGCGGGGCCTGTCCCTGGTGGGCTGGTACCACAGCCACCCACACAGCCCGGCGCTGCCATCTCTGCAGGACATCGACGCACAGATGGACTACCAGCTGCGGCTGCAGGGCTCCAGCAATGGCTTCCAGCCCTGCCTCGCCCTGCTCTGCTGTACGCGGGATGGGGCTGTGGGGGGAGCAAGGCAGGGCCAACCCCTCTCCCTCTCTCCCGCCAGCCCCTTACTATTCTGGCAACCCAGGCCCCGAGTCCAAGATCTCACCTTTCTGGGTGATGCCTCCTCCCGAGGTAGGTGGGGCTGTTGGGAGAGCCTGGGGGGCAGGCTTCTCTCACTGGTCTGTGTCCCTGCCAGCAAAGGCCCAGTGACTATGGCATCCCCATGGATGTGGAGATGGCCTACGTCCAGGACAGCTTCCTGACCAATGACATCCTTCACGAGATGGTGAGCTCGCTGCGGGGCGGGCAGGCAGGGGCAGCCTGGGAGTCCATGCTCCTCTGTCCTGTAGATGCTGCTGGTGGAGTTCTACAAGGGTTCCCCTGACCTCGTGAGGCTCCAGGAACCCTGGAGCCAGGAGCACACCTACCTCGACAAGCTTAAGGTGAGCCCCAAGTCCCCGCAGACCTCCTAACGGCACAGCCTGAGGCCCAGCCCCCTCGTTTCAGATCTCCTTGGCCAGCAGGACGCCCAAGGACCAGAGCCTGTGTCACGTCCTGGAACAGGTGTGCGGCGTCCTCAAGCAGGGGAGCTGAGCCTTCCAGGGCAGGGTGGGCTCCAGTTGTCTTGAGGGTCCGGATGGGCTCAGGTAATAAAGAAACGGAAGCAGCAGCCAGCCACGCTGGTCTCCCCAAGGCTGGGGT